CGGACACTTCACCAAGGAAAATACACTCGCTGCAAATACGCACATGAAAAGATGCTTAACATCATTAACGATTAGAGAATGCATAATAAAGCCACAATGAGCTACCACTACACAGAACCGGAACATCTACAGTTAAAATCTCTGGACTTTCAAGTGTTGGCAAGGATGAAGAACAACTGGAACTCGCATAGACTGCTAGTGGGAAGGTAAAGAAAAAAACCACTTGGGAAAACAGTATAGTAGTTTCTTAAATGGTTACACCTACCTTACGACCTGGGCATTCCACTTCCAGGTATTTACCCCAGAGAGGAAAAACCGTATATGTCTGTACAAAGATTTGCACAGGGATGTTCCTAGCAGCTGTAGTTCTAATCAGGAAAAATTGAAAGCAGGCTAAATCAAGTGCTGACTAAACACACGGTGGTATATCCATAAATGGAATACTGCTCAGGAAGCAATGAATGATTGTTCCATGCAAAAACACGCAGGCATGTCAAAGTAACTATGTTGAGTGAAAGAAGCCAGACAAAATCAAGTACATATGGGATGATTCCATTTATGGACGACTCTAGAAAATGCAAACTAAAACAGATCAGTGTTTGGGCTGCGGATGAGTGGAGTTGGGATAGGTGGAGGGGGGCAGGGCGAGGGAGGAGCAGGAGTGGGAGGAGCTGGGAGATGCAGAGATGGGTTGGGGAGGGTCTCATGGAAGGGAAGGGAGAGAGGAAGGGGGAGAGGAAGGGGGAGGAAAGGCAAGGGGAAAAGGAGAGGAAGAGGGAGGGGGAGAGAGAGGCAGAGTGGGAGGAAAGAGGGGCGGGGACCTGGGAGGGCCCAGGGCACATAGTGGGAGGAGCAGGTGGGAAGGAGGGAAGGAGGGAGGGGCAGGGGAGGGAGAAGAGGGGGAGGGAGACGAGGGGACTGGCGGTGTGGGCGGAGCGTGGGGAGGGAGGCCGACTAGCGCAGGCGGACGGGAGAGAATGGGGGAGGGGTGGGATGGGAGCAGGGGCAGAGACGGGCAGAGGGCAGAGGGCGGAGCGGCGCCGGAGCGGGCGTCATGGCGCGGCTCCTCTGGTTGCTCCGGGGCCTGACCCTCGGAACTGCGCCTCGGCGGGCGGTGCGGGGCCAAGCGGGCGGCGGCGGGCCCGGCACCGGGCCGGGACTGGGGGAGGCAGGTAGGACGCGGGTCCCGCAGGCCCCGCCGCCGTTAATTTTTAAAATTCCTGTTTAACAATACAGGGTCTCTTGCAACGTGTGAGCTGCCTCTTGCCAAGAGTGAGTGGCAAAAGAAACTAACCCCGGAGCAGTTCTACGTCACAAGAGAAAAGGGAACGGAACCGGTAAGCTAAGCTGGTTTACAGTTTTCTGATTGATCTGAACATGACATATCTAATTTACTTTCAGCCTTTCAGTGGGATCTACCTGAATAACAAGGAAGCAGGAATGTATCATTGCGTGTGCTGCGACAGTCCACTCTTCAGGTAAGATAAAGAATTGAGAGCCACGGAAGGAGAGCAGCTGTAGTATCGTTTATGTCTTCCACAGTTCTGAGAAAAAGTACTGCTCTGGCACTGGGTGGCCTTCGTTTTCCGAGGCTCATGGTACGTCTGGCTCTGATGAAAGCCACACAGGGATCCTGAGACGTCTGGATACCTCGTTAGGATCAGCTCGCACAGAGGTTGTCTGCAAGCAGGTGAGGTTTCTCATTTTGTTTTACTTTCCCTGTTGGAGATGACAGAGGCTTCTGTCCTTTGCAGTGTGAAGCTCATCTAGGTCACGTGTTTCCTGATGGACCTGGGCCCAATGGTCAGAGGTTTTGCATCAACAGTGTGGCTTTGAAGTTCAAACCAAGGAAACACTGACCATCTTCAAGAGTCCCGTTCCCTTGCCACCCCTTCACGTGCACCCTCAATTTCCACAATTCACTTGAATGACTTGTTTTATTTGCAATAAAACTGGGCTGAATTTGCTGCTGTCTCCAGCGAGTCATTGCTTCTCTTAATTTATTTACCTGGAATCAACTTAATCCTGTGTGTTAGGCTGTTCTTGTGTTGCTATAAAGAAGTACCTGATCAGGATCTGGGAGAATTTGAAAAAAAAAGAAAAACTAGAAAAATAAACAAAATTAAAAAGAAAAAAAAATACCTGAGACTGAGTAACTTATAAAGAAAAGAGGTTTAATTGACTCACAGTTCTGCAGGGTGTACAGAAAGCATGGTGCCAGCATTTGCTCGGATTCTGGGGAGACCTGAGGGAGCTTTTACTCATGGCAGAAGGTGAAGGGGGAGCCGGCGTCTCACATGGCAAAGCAGGAGCAAGAGAGAGTGGTAGGGAGGTGCCACATACTTTTAAACAGCCAGATCTCTCAAGAACTCACTCACTGTCACCAGGACAGCACCAAGCCATGAGGGATCCACCCTCATGACCCAGTTACCTCCCGGCAGGGCCCACCTCCGGCACTAGGAATTATACTTCAACATAAGATTTGGAGAGGGAAAACATCCAAACCATATCACCCAACTCCCACTTGGAGTAGAACTTCACAAAACGACAGAGGGACAGCTGTTTCCATCAAACACTTCCACAGCTTCACCTGAGACGAGGGCATGACTCTGGGAACATCAGGAGGCTGATGGACTATTAAGCCAAACAATTCCTACAAAAATTCCCTGCACCTTCCACTGCGTTTCAGTCCTTGACAGACATAAGTAAGGGATCAAGTGAGAAGAGGAAGGAAAATACAGGATCCAAGGAATCAACAATGCTAGCACTGAAGAGCAGGATTACGGAGGAGCTGTGCTCTGGGAGCATATATGGTGATCAATCAGATGCATGACTTTTTTTTCAAAATTTTAAATGTCTTGAGCATGCTACTTCCAACCATTCTACCCACAAATAAACTGCAATAGGACTTGGTTAGATTTCAATGATTATGAATAAATGTTCACCTTCATACCTTCTGGTTACAAAGCTAAACTTTAAAATGTCCAAATAAAATATTCACTAAAATTTATGTTTGCTTTTTGGCTAAGTCAATGAACATGC